TTCCTTAGGACCCCGGGGCGTGGGAGAAGCCCCTGCTTGGGGGGACCGTCTGCTGTTTAGGGGCTCCCCTTCGACACGTGGGAGGCAAAAGTGCAGAGCGCACCATCATCCAGCTCCGGCCGCACTGCACAGCGAGGCCGGCCCGGAGCCCGGATGCTGGGCTCGGTCCCGCCGAGGCTCGGCCTGGCTGTAAAGCAGAGGGGGGCGAGGGAAGCCGGGCCAGCGGGTGTCGCGGGTAGCCGGCGTCCGGGACGGGGTGTGGCGCCCAGAGCGCTGCTGCCTCTCGCAGCCAGGAGGCTGGATGTCGGGTTTGGGTGTCTTCCAGAAGGAGCCGCACTAGCGACGAGGGAAGAGGAACTGGCTTCCCGGGCAGTCTCCCCCGCCCCAAACTTTTCCTCCTCGCGGAGGGTGGGCGGGCGGAGGGAGGAAGCGCAGCCGGGGAACGTGGCGCCCGCGTTCCTCCCGCCCGGGGGCTGCGGCTGGGCTGAGTGTGTCTTTAAATCTGAGCCCCCCGCCCCTCGCGGTGGGGCCGGGACTCGCGGTCCGGGCGGGGGCGGGCGCGGTGATTGGCGGCCGGGTCGGGTCCGCCCCTCGGCGTTGGGTAGCGGGGCGCTGGGGAGCAGCGCGGCGCGCACGGGCCGGGGCGCGCAGGTCCCGTCGCCGGTGAGCACGGGCTCCCTCTCGCGTGGCCTCGCCGGGTCCGCCTGGCCTGCCCACCTCCGGAGCCACCTCTGCCCCCGCATGGGCTGGCGAAGTTGGGAGGAGCGAGCTGGAGCCAGAGCGCGCGCCGGGCGCGCCCCGTCGCTGCCTGACTCGGCGCCCGCAGTTCGGGCGCAGCACGCCGGCCGCAGGAGCACGGATGCCCCCCGGAGCCGCGGGCTGGCAGGTACCGAAGTGTCCTGCCCTGGGGCTGGCGAGGGGAGGGCAAATCTGGAATCCCCCGGGCACCCCCCAGCCCGAGGCTGCTCCAGACACCAACTCCCCATCCTTTGGAGAGGTGAGGTCCTGGGCCTTCACCCCACACCCGCTCAGGATTGGTCCCTGGGAGGCAAGAGGGACTCACAGGGAGCAGTTGCTGGGTGGTTGTGTGTGTTGGACCCTGGGCTACCCCCTCTCCCGAGTTCCCTGGGTTTGGTGTAGGCATGGCCTGGTGACAATTCCACTTTTCATTGCCAGACCTGGGAGCATGGCCAGGAGCTAGGGTTTCCCGCGAAGTTAGGGGGAGATTGGGGAGAGGGAAGCCGCTTCATGACCGAGATGGGGTCCTGGGACTCATCTCTAGGGGGCGTGAGGCCCTCAGACCCAGGACGAGTCCAGAAGTCTCAGCGGGCACAGGCTTTGATTCTTGGCCCAGTCTGGCCCTCTTCCTCTGTAGGCCCGGGTCTCCAAGGAGAGTACGTTTTTCAGTTTCAGAGGGTTTTCCTGAAGGGGCAGTAACCTGTCAGAGAGAGAGTGGCCTATGGGAGACCCGGCTCCTGAAGGTGGCCGGGATGGTTGGAGCCCTTTCTCTTGGGTTGTCAGAGATGGGAGTAAAGCTTCATGGCCCAGGGAATCTTCTGGGCATCTCTACTCTCCCAGCCAGAGGCCCAGGAACCAACTCCTTGGCTTCTGGGTAGAGTAACCTGAACCCAGTGGCCGAGCACCTCTTAAATGCCAGGAAGGGCACTGGGCCGTGCCCCTGGAATGTGTGGATGGAGGAGGATTTGGAGGATTCTGTCCTCAGGAGGCTCAGCCCCTGGGGGCAAGACAGGACATAAACACACAAAGTTCCCCGATACAGGGTTTCAATACCAGTCCTGAACTGGTAATAGTGGAAAGCCAAGAGGCTACACACCATTAATTGCTATGTGAGTAATGTAGGCTGCGAGAGTGCCAGGGCAGCAGAGATCCAGTTCCATGCAAGCAAGCAAATGTGCTGAAATGTTCCAGCTCCATGCCCGCCCTTCCTTATTACCTTGCTCCAAGGGCAGGGAGCAGCAGGGGCGCTGAGGAGGTTCTCCTGCACTCATCCCCACCCACTCCCAGGTTTGTTTGTTTCCTGCTGGTGGATTTCTGAAATAACCCATTTGGTTTCTTGGCTTGGGCTGAGCACAGGACACTCCTAGTTGCCCTGTGGCTCCTGGGGTTTGGGGTCTAGAGCCAGCCTTGTAGGAGGTTCAGAGGTAAGCAGGAGGAAGTCCTCACTTCCTTTCTGAAGAGCCTCTGTCGCGGGGGGTTGGGGTAGGTCGGGAGGCTGGCAGGCACTGGGCCAGTTTCCTATGAGTGCAGACAGACCCCAGGTGGTGCATGCACCCCCCTCCCTTTCCTGGCCAGTGTTGGGGGTGGGCACAGTAGGGCCCAGGTGGCTTGAGGTGGGTGGTTCCTGGCACAGCTCTGACCTCACTTCTGTGAGGCTCTGCTGTATCTGGGGCCCTGCCCCCTCCCTCATTGTCCCTGGCAGGTTTCTGTTTTTCTGGAGCACTTCGTGGAGGTGGCAGTGTGCTCATGCTCGTGGCCTTGGGTGCAGTTCTGGGAGTGGGAGTTGCTGAGCTCACCCGAAGCCCTTGGCTGGCACTGTGAGAACTTGTGTGAACACACTTGCCTGCCTCCAAACAGGTGGTGCACAGACCTGGGTTACCCAGGCACCTGTGGGGGATGCCCCGTGTGGGCAGAGACGTGAGTGCGTGTGTGTGCTCAGGTTTACATCTGTGTGGGCAGAGACGTAGAGGAGCTGGATACATATATACTTGAGGACAGACACAGGAGGATGGTGGGGGTGAGCAAACAACCCAGGGACACAGACATGTGCGGGGACAGACATACATGAACCCATCAGCGTGGGCCACGTATGGGCTGCAGACACGTACATAGAAATACACCATTGCTGGGATCTGAATCTCCCCACATGGGAGGCAGACATGTAAGTGGACAGACATATAGGTAGACCCAGCAGAGCACAGACGGGGATGGGAACCGACATTCCCAGACAAAAGACTCGGAGCCACAGGGAAGCCGCTCAAGTGCCTGGGCAGAATGGAGTTGGCTGTGAGCTCCTGGGGGGCACAGACACATATGCTTGCCAGAGCCAGCGGACAGCAGAGGCCAGGAACCAGACACAGGTGGGTTCTGAGAGGTAGGCCGAGGCGTGCATTGCCTGGTTATCACTGTTTCCCTGCGTGGCACAGTGCCCGGAAGTTGTCCTGTTTGGGGTGGTGATGGTACAGGTGCTCTGTGGTGGAGCTTATTTCTAGACTCTCACTTTGGGGTTTGAGGACCCCAAAAAGCTCAGTCTCCTGTGTTTTACTCAGAGTCATTTGGCCTCTCCACCTCTGCATTACAAGGCTGTGTTTGTGCCTTAAGTGCCAGCAGGTGCTCTTTGAATTTTGATTCTCATCTTCCCTGGATCTCCAGAGGCTTCCTGAAGTGAGGCTGTGTGGCCTGGGTAGGGTGCTCCAACTGTTCCTTTCCTACCAGAATAGGAGAGGAACTGTCTGGGGATTCTCCTTCTGAACCCAAGCCTGCGGGTCTTTGACAGGGATCCCCCAGGTGAGAGAGAGAGCACACATGTAGCTGCGTCTGTGATGAGAGCCACTGCCCTCTGGGGCGGGCTCCTTCTCTGCTAAGCCGTGGGCTTGCACAGGGAAGGGGTCCCCCACCTGGCTATGCTCAGGTCTCCTCTGCCCAACCTGGCACCTGAGAGACAGCCCAGATTCTAGATATGCTTTGATACTAATGCACCATGCAACCTCCAGCAAGTCAATTAATGTATTGGTTTCCTCATCTTTAGAGTGGGGTCAGTAACCTCTACCTCCTTGTGGGTTCAGTGGGAGAAAATCAGTGCAAAGCATGTGGCCCAGTGCATGGCATGGAGTGAGTGCTCAGTTGATGTGGCGGTGGGGGCCTTTGATTATGAGCCATCCCCTGTGGCCAGGACTCTGCAGGGCTTCCTCAGCAGCCAGGTGCATGGCCCTGGGCCTCTGGGTGAGGTCTGGAGCAGGCTGGGTGGGCCAGGCACCTCTCCTGTGAAAGCTGGAGGGCTTTGTCCTCAGTCGGTGCCCACTAGTCCCTCCTTAGCCCTGTGGGACCTCCATACACGGGGTCAGGAAATGGCAGGCTGGGCGGGCGTATGGAAGCTTGGGCCTGCTGACTGCTGGGCCTCTGGGAGGGGAGCCAGTGTTTGCTAAGAATAGTCCCAAATCATGGCTTTCGTTTCCCAGAGGGCAGCCCAGCCATGTGCTGCCCCTGTCTTGGGCCAAGGCACTTGCAGATGGACTTTTTATGTTTCCTGTAACTGGTGCTCAGCACAGGATTGAGCCTGGGAGCAGCAGGCTTAGTCTGGGAGGAGGCTCTGTTTGTCTTCCGAGGCCTTTGGCTGGGACCCGGGGAAAGAGAAGGTCTGGAAGCACTGGCCTTTATAATCCCTGAGTTCCTTTTCCACTCAGGGCTTTTCCTGACACATCTGCCTCGACCATCTTCCTACCTGCAAATAGACCTGTTGTGATTAAGAACACTGGCTCTGGAAAGAAACTACCAGGGTCTGAATTTCTGCTCCCTCCCTCATTAGCCATGTGGCCCAGGGCAAGAAACTTAACCTCTCTGTGCCTCAAGTCCCTTGTGTAACAGGGTTAAGGATAGCAACTCCCTTATGAGAATGTCACAAGGATGAAAGGAGGTAATCGCAGAGAGCCTCCGAGGCTGTCTGGCTCCTAGGAAGTACTCAGTAAACATTAGGTGCTTATGTTATTACCACGATGTTATTCTCTCAGCAGAGGCCAGGATGCTTGCACAGGACCAGTTGGTGGGAAGGGACCAGCGTGGCATCTTGATGTGGGTTCCTGAGCTTTCTTGGCCCTGGGTTCAGTATGAGGTGCAGGGGCTCCGAAGGTAGATTAAACTCTGTCCCTGCCAGGAGGTGAGTGAGGTACATGCAGACACCATGTCTGGCCTCCTTCACTGCACACCCTCTTATCCTACAGGTCTGGGGTCCTGAGGCTGCTGGCAGACTATGGGTACAACGGCCAGCACAGCCCAGCAGACGGTCTCGGCAGGCACCCCATTTGAGGGCCTACAGGGCAGTGGCACGATGGACAGTCGGCACTCCGTCAGCATCCACTCCTTCCAGAGCACTAGCTTGCATAACAGCAAGGCCAAGTCCATCATCCCCAACAAGGTGGCCCCTGTTGTGATCACGTGAGTGGCAGGGGGAGTGTGCCCATGTCCCTGTTTCCATTCTGCCCCCCCCCCCCCCCCCCAGGTACAACTGCAAGGAGGAGTTCCAGATCCATGATGAGCTGCTCAAGGCTCATTACACGTTGGGCCGGCTCTCGGACAACACCCCTGAGCACTACCTGGTGCAAGTGAGCTCAGGCCTTACCCTGCCAGCCCGCCTTGAGTGACCTTCCTGTGGCTCTCCCCTGCCAGGGCCGCTACTTCCTGGTGCGGGATGTCACTGAGAAGATGGATGTGCTGGGCACCGTGGGAAGCTGTGGGGCCCCCAACTTCCGGCAGGTGCAGGGTGGGCTCACTGTGTTCGGCATGGGACAGCCCAGCCTCTCAGGGTTCAGGCGGGTCCTCCAGAAACTCCAGAAGGACGGACATAGGGTAAGTATGCCACTTCCCAGGCAGAAGCCAGGGATGGCTTCCTTCCCCCTCGGGCTCCTGGCAGGAGTGTGTCATCTTCTGTGTGCGGGAGGAACCTGTGCTTTTCCTGCGTGCAGATGAGGACTTTGTGTCCTACACACCTCGAGACAAGCAGAACCTTCATGAGAACCTCCAGGGCCTTGGACCCGGGGTCCGGGTGGAGAGCCTGGAGCTGGCCATCCGGAAAGAGGTGAGGACCAGTGCGGTGTGCGGGAGACCCCACATGGCCCTCTGACCCCCACACCTCCCTCTAGATCCACGACTTTGCCCAGCTGAGCGAGAACACATACCATGTGTACCATAACACCGAGGACCTGTGGGGGGAGCCCCATGCTGTGGCCATCCATGGTGAGGACGACTTGCATGTGACGGAGGAGGTGTACAAGCGGCCCCTCTTCCTGCAGCCCACCTACAGGTACCACAGGGCCACCCCCAGCCCTGGCCATGCTGCCTGATGGCTGCTCTCCCTCACCTGGCAGGTACCACCGCCTGCCCCTGCCCGAGCAAGGGAGTCCCCTGGAGGCCCAGTTGGACGCCTTTGTCAGTGTTCTCCGGGTAACTGGGGCACGGGCGCGCATGGGGGAGGACACTGGGGCCTGATCCTCATGGTCTTTCCCAGGAGACCCCCAGCCTGCTGCAGCTCCGTGATGCCCACGGGCCTCCCCCAGCCCTCGTCTTCAGCTGCCAGATGGGCGTGGGCAGGACCAACCTGGGCATGGTCCTGGGCACCCTCATCCTGCTTCACCGCAGTGGGACCACCTCCCAGCCAGAGTGAGTGGCCCGGGGCCCAGCGTCCTGAAGGGAGCCTGCTAATGTACTGACCCTGCCTCGACAGGGCTGCCCCCACGCAGGCCAAGCCCCTGCCTATGGAGCAGTTCCAGGTGATCCAGAGCTTTCTCCGCATGGTGCCCCAGGGAAGGAGGATGGTGGAAGAGGTGAGTGAGGGACAGCAAAGGGCTGGGGCAGGTCCCTCTTACTTGCCTTGGTCTCTGGCACCAGGTGGACAGAGCCATCACTGCCTGTGCCGAGTTGCATGACCTGAAAGAAGTGGTCTTGGAAAACCAGAAGAAGTTAGAAGGTATCCGACCGGAGAGCCCAGCCCAGGTGAGGCATGGAAGGACGTGTGAGCACTCTGCGTCTGTCCTTAACACCCTGTCCTCTCTCTCAGGGAAGCGGCAGCCGACACAGCGTCTGGCAGAGGGCGCTGTGGAGCCTGGAGCGATACTTCTACCTGATCCTGTTTAACTACTACCTTCATGAGCAGGTGGGGCCTGGGAGGAGCAGACCCACGTCCCCTGAATTCCTCGTCTCTCTGCCTCGGGCTGCAGTACCCGCTGGCCTTTGCCCTCAGTTTCAGCCGCTGGCTGTGTGCCCACCCTGAGCTGTACCGCCTGCCCGTGACGCTGAGCTCAGCAGGCCCTGTGGCTCCGAGGGACCTCATCGCCAGGGGCTCCCTAGTGAGTATGACTGGCAGTCGGAGAAGTGGGCATGTGGGTCCCAGGCTTGGTGCTCTCCCCACAGCGGGAGGACGATCTGGTCTCCCCGGACGCGCTCAGCACTGTCAGAGAGATGGATGTGGCCAACTTCCGGCGGGTGCCCCGCATGCCCATCTACGGCACGGCCCAGCCCAGCGCCAAGGTGACCGGCCCTCAGGGCCTGGGTCCCCCAGTTGAGCACTCACTGCCGGCCCTCCTGTGCCCAGGCCCTGGGGAGCATCCTGGCCTACCTGACGGACGCCAAGAGGAGGCTGCGGAAGGTTGTCTGGGTGAGCCTTCGGGAGGAGGCCGTGTTGGAGTGTGACGGGCACACCTACAGCCTGCGGTGGCCTGGGCCCCCTGTGGCTCCTGACCAGCTGGAGGTGAGGCCCCCTGCCCTCTAGGCACCCCTGCCTGGCCTGTGTCCTCCCTCCTGCCCTTGCCCAGACCCTGGAGGCCCAGCTGAAGGCCCATCTAAGCGAGCCTCCCCCAGGCAAGGAGGGCCCCCTGACCTACAGGTTCCAGACCTGCCTTACCATGCAGGAGGTCTTCAGCCAGCACCGCAGGGCCTGTCCTGGCCTCACCTACCACCGCATCCCCATGCCGGACTTCTGTGCCCCCCGAGAGGAGGTGAGGGTGCTGCTCAGGCTGAGGCCTCTGGGCCGCTGACCCAGACCTTGCTTTTCTCGTCCAGGACTTTGACCAGCTGCTGGAGGCCCTGCGGGCCGCCCTCTCCAAGGACCCAGGCACTGGCTTCGTGTTCAGCTGCCTCAGCGGCCAGGGCCGTACCACAACTGCGATGGTGGTGGCTGTCCTGGCCTTCTGGCACATCCAAGTACGTGTGGCCTCTCAAGTGAGATTAGAGATGGGCTTCTGTCTCAGCAGCTGTCTTCCCTCAGGGCTTCCCCGAGGTGGGTGAGGAGGAGCTCGTGAGTGTGCCTGATGCCAAGTTCACTAAGGGTGAATTTCAGGTGAGCATGCCCTGCGGGGTCCCTGAGGCACCTATGTCTGCTCACCCCCCTTCTCTGGCCCCAGGTAGTAATGAAGGTGGTGCAGCTGCTACCCGATGGGCACCGTGTGAAGAAGGAGGTGGACGCAGCGCTGGACACTGTCAGCGAGACCATGACGCCCATGCACTACCACCTGCGGGAGATCATCATCTGCACCTACCGCCAGGTGAGCCCCCACCCCACCCCACCCCACCCTGCCCACACTGACCCCACCCTGTCCTGTCCTCCAGGCGAAGGCAGCGAAAGAGGCGCAAGAAATGCGGAGGCTGCAGCTGCGGAGCCTGCAGTACTTGGAGCGCTATGTCTGCCTGATTCTCTTCAACGCGTACCTCCACCTGGAGAAGGCCGACTCCTGGCAGAGGCCCTTCAGCACCTGGATGCAGGAGGTGAGGGGAGGCTGAGGCCGAGAGGGGCCGGGAAACACTGCTCCTGCCTCTGCTCTCCTCCCAGGTGGCATCGAAGGCTGGCATCTACGAGATCCTTAACGAGCTGGGCTTCCCCGAGCTGGAGAGCGGGGAGGACCAGCCCTTCTCCAGGCTGCGCTACCGGTGGCAGGAGCAGAGCTGCAGCCTCGAGCCCTCTGCCCCCGAGGACTTGCTGTAGGGGGCCTTACTCCCTGTCCCCCCACCCACAGGGCCCCACGCAGGCCTGGGGTGTCTGAGGTGCTCTTGGCTGGGAGCGGCCCTGAGGGGTGCTGGCCTTGAAATGATTCCCCCACTTCCTGGAGAGACTGAGCGGAGTTGGGAGCCTTTTTAGAAAGAACTTTTTATAGGACAGGGAGACAGCACAGCCATCCCTTGCAAACCACCAAGGTGTGTGGCTGACCTCCAGGGAGGAGCACTCACTGGAGTGCTCACAAGGTGCACACTGCTGTGTGTACCTTGCAGACAGGCCGGCGTTCAGCCTCCAAGGGGCTCACTCCCCCAGTTGCCAAACACTGTGGATCTCTCTGTCCTCTTCTCCCCTCTCTCAGATTGGCCTGGCAGCCCCTGGCACAGAGCAGACCCGGCCACTGGTAGCTCCCCACTTCCTTACTCCTGCTGCTCTGCCATTGCCGCTCCCCTTGTTGCTGCCCAAGCACTGCCCTCGGGCGTCTGGCAGCCTGAGGTGGGTGGAGGGGACAGTGTTCTGGATAGATCTATTATGTGAAAGGCAGCTTCACCCAGTTTTCTGGACTCTCATGCCCCCATCTCCGACCTGGGAGACTTCAGGAATGACAACCTACCCAGCCTGGTGGGGCTGGCAGGATGGTGGAGGTTTCTCAAGGAGCTGGAGACTTCAGGGAGCCCCTCTCATGGGGAGGAAAGAGCTTCCAGGGGGCGAACGCAGCACAGAGGAAGAGGCCTGCTCCACTTGTCTGGGAACCTGGGCAGGAGGCACAGAGGAAGCCAAGGCCTGGAGCTGCAGGTCCCCCGGCATCTCTCTCTGTCCCGGCAGCCCAGGATGGCCTGGTGCCCCCACCTGCTGCAGCAGGAGCCCCAAGGAGTGCTAGCTGAGGGTGGTTGCTGGGGTGGTCCTCATGGACAGTGAGGTGTGCAAGGGTGCACTGAGGGTGGTGGGAGGGGATCACCTGGGTTCCAGGCCATCCTTGCTGAGCATCTTTGAGCCTGCCTTCCGGTGGGAGCAGAAAAGGCCAGACCCTGCTGAGTTAGAGGCTGCTGGGATCCACTGTTTCCACACAGCGGGAAGGCTGCTGGGAACAGGTGGCAGAGAAGTGCCATGTTTGCGTTGAGCCTTGCAGCTCTTCCAGCTGGGGACTGGTGCTTGCTGAAACCCAGGAGCTGAACAGTGAGGAGGCTGTCCACCTTGCTTGGCTCACTGGGACCAGGAAAGCCTGTCTTTGGTTAGGCTCGTGTACTTCTGCAGGAAAAAAAAAAAAGGATGTGTCATTGGTCATGATATTTGAAAAGGGGAGGAGGCCGAAGTTGTTCCCATTTATCCAGTATTGGAAAATATTTGACCCCCTTGGCTGAATTCTTTTGCAGAACTACTGTGTGTCTGTTCACTACCTTTTCAGGTTTATTGTTTTTATTTTTGCATGAATTAAGACGTTTTAATTTCTTTGCAGACAAGGTCTAGATGCGGAGTCAGAGATGGGACTGAATGGGGAGGGATCCTTTGTGTTCTCATGGTTGGCTCTGACTTTCAGCTGTGTTGGGACCACTGGCTGATCACATCACCTCTCTGCCTCAGTTTCCCCATCTGTAAAATGGGAGAATAATACTTGCCTACCTACCTCACAGGGGTGTTGTGAGGATTCATTTGTGATTTTTTTTTTTTTTGTACAGAGCTTTTAAGCATTAAAAACAGCTAAATGTGAGTGCACCTGGCTGCTAATATGTCTTTAGTGTC